ACTAGCCTGTTTGCAATCTTCAATGTCTATCCCTATCCCATCTGCCTTTTCCTTCTCCTTCCATTCTTCCAACCCATGAGTCCTTCTTTTGGTTTTACTTATTCCCTTAAATATTTACTTGTTTGTCATTTCAAGGAAGTCCGTCACAGCAGGCTCCTCTTCTTCTGCCGTGTCCACATCTGTCCTGATCCCTCTTTCTCTCCACTCTCTCTTCCCAGCTGCTAAGAGAGGCTGGAGAAAGAAACGAATAGACAGGATGGCTCCAACAACCTCTGCAGATGCAGATACACAAAAATCCCTGCATTGAGCCGAGATCGCGCTACTGCACTCCAGCCTGGGCGACAGAGCAAGACCCCGTCTCAAAAAACAAACAAACAAACAAACAAACAAAAAACTCCCTGCATCTTTAGCTTTTCTCTGACTAACTCTCAGAGTTGCTTTACGGTTCTTATATAATGAATCAATCAAGTACAAAGTGCTTTGTAAAGAGAGCTATAAAGCACCCTGCATGTGTAAGGTGCAACTAACTACTCACCCTCCTTTTACATGCTCAGGGCTTCAACTGAGTTATTCTGTGAGCAAGAATATTCTGTGTGCATCCAAGCAGAGAATGGCACATCTGTGTTCAAGGTGAAGGAAGAATAGAACCCTAAATAATATGAAGTTGGCCGAGAAAATCTCTACTTAACATTACTGCCAGAGTCCAGCTTAAAACTTCATTGGGGTTGTCATAAGCGAGTAAGACAGGAAGAAAATGGCATTAACCTAAAAAAACCTCACTTTAAAAATCTCTCTAGGAGGGTTCCCCTCCCCCCATCTTCCTGGAAGTTTTAAGTTTTTGCAAATATCCTCCCTTGTCCTGCCCAGATCTTGTCCCTTCTAGTACTGGCCTTCCCCATTCCTGGGGGCCCCCGCCCCTCCGACCCCCGCCGACCGGCGCTGGACTACAACTCCCGGCGTGCCGCGCGCGTCCGGCCGGCTGCACCGGGGCTTTGCGCGTGGCGGCCGCCGAGCTCCGCGCGGGGCAAACCTCCCGGCGCGGCCATGCGGGGAGGTAAGTGATCTGCCTGTGCGCCCAGGGCGTGGGAAGGCGCCCGCCCTCTCCTCTCTCCAGGATGAAAGGAAACGAAGAATGCCGCAATGAAAACCGCTCTGCCCTCCCAAAAACACATCTTGGCCGTGTGTCCGGTGCTCCTGCAGCTCGTTGCACCCACGGACGTGGGCTCTCACTGTGGAGTGGAGTGGGGGCAGAAGCGTGCCCTGCCCCACGGAGAGCCCCGGCTCGCCTGGGGCTGCTGGCAGTGCTCGGGGAGCGGGACGGGGTGGTGGCACGACTCGGCGGGGACCCCGAGAACGCCACACCTCCACCCTCCACTTTCCAAAGACCGGCTTCCCCGGGGAGCCCCCACACTAAACGCCAGCGAACTGCCTCTCCGTGAAAGTCTTAGCCAGAAACTTTCCCCGCTTTGTCGCCAGTGCCACAGAGAGTCGTGTGGCTCTGGGCCGGCGCTGCTGGTCCAAGAGGCAGCCTGGCGTCTTCTGCCCCTACCGTCCCCTTCTCAGGCCAGTTCTCACTTGCCCCTGAGACGCCATTCCCGGCTCGGTGAGGTCGGCCCTGCCCTCGGGCGACTTCAGGCTGGCTGCACCGGGGGTCGGATCCCGGGAGGCAGGGCCGGCGGCTCCTTTGGGACCGCGCTGGCTCCCTAGGCGAGTCCTTTCTGCCTGGGGGACGAATGCTGATCTAGAAAAGAAGCCAATCAAAGTCAACAGCTTCCCGCCCTTCCTAACCGCCTCCCCTCTCCCTATCTGAGCGCATTCCCAAGTGGGTCGACAGTTCTGCTCCAGAATACTGACACCAAAGTTATTTCAGCATATAATTTGGAGATTTCAGGATCTCTAAAGTTATTTCAGCATATCCCATAATGTGCTGGATCGGAAGGTCTTGTTTGGTTGCCTCTCCCCCTCACCCCCACACACCACATACACACACACCCCCACATACGTACCACACCCACACACAAAGTACACCACATAGTGCACACATCACACTCACATACTTTATGCTACATACTACACACACAACTTTTTATCAGCAGAGGATTGATGGCAAACAGTTTGTTGGAGGGAGTGTGTGAGTACTAGTGTATATATATATATATATATTTAAACACAAGCTTTTCTCCCTTATTGATTAGTTGCTGAAGTAAAGGAACCCTGCAGCCTTCCCATGCTATCTGTTGACATGGAAAACAAGGAAAATGGCTCTGTCGGTGTAAAAAAGTAAGTGAAGCTGGCTTCTGAGTTCTGCTTCTCCATGACAACTGTCTGGATTTGTGTTTTGCAGTTCCATGGAAAATGGGAGACCACCTGATCCTGCAGACTGGGCCGTGATGGATGTCGTCAATTATTTCCGAACCGTGGGATTTGAGGAGCAAGCTAGTGCTTTTCAGGAACAGGTAACTTGGTCTAGAGAAACACGTGATGAACACATGTTGGCTTTACCTTCTGCTTCCATTATAGGAAATTGATGGAAAATCCCTGCTATTGATGACAAGAAATGATGTGTTGACAGGACTTCAGTTAAAATTGGGGCCTGCTCTGAAAATCTACGAATATCATGTAAAACCTCTGCAGACAAAGCATTTAAAGAACAACTCTTCATAGTACAGTCAAATTGGGGTCTTCGACCTCAAAAAATACATAATGACATAATTTAGTTTCATGTAATGAAACTTTGTAAACAGAATACATACATGTGTATATGTAAAGAATTTCAATCAAATGAAACGTTATCCTATTGGATAGACTAGGCAATTCATCAGCTCACCTGAAATCAGCCAGGAGGAGCAAGGACAAGATGCGCACAGGGTGGTTTTCCTCATGGATTTTGTCAAATAGATGATCTTTGACACGATTAGACACTCCTCCCCACAAAGGCTTTGAAATCATAAGGATTTTCCTCATCTCTTTATAGCTTTCCCAAAATCTTTTAAAAAAGAATTTAATTAAATGACAGTCTTTTGGTTACAGACTTAGGATGAGTAAAAACAAGAAAATTTGGGGAGGGGGAGAAAGAAGAAAGGGATTGCTGTCTCCCTTGAATTCCTCTGTTCCTTAGAGCTTGTGTTACTTGGACGGAATTGCCAACACCCTTTTTTATAGAGGGTTCTCCACTTGACCTTATTAAGGTTTTATTGGGATATGCTGCAGTGTTTGAAATGAACATGCATCATGGCCCCTTCAGGAGCAGAATCATAGCTCTGAAAAGAGAAGCTCCGTTGTGTACTGAGGATATCCATCCATATTCAGCTAGCTTTCAAATGGGGTAACGATATTTTCTGCATAGATTTTCTTTTAAATTGGTTCTTTGTTTCTGAAGAAAGAATTTTTTTTAACTTCATGGTTTTATTTATAATAATTTGTTTCTGAAGAAATTTGCCGAGAGTTACAGGTCAAAAAGCCTTGTTACTAGTACAGAATATTTTTATATATATTCCTTCATGATGGTGTAATTTTTTTTAATTGTCCTATGCTTTGTTCGGTTCCTGGGTTAAGTACTTGTTTTTAAGAGCTTGGAAAAAGTGGGCTTGCTACATCTCTGTTCAAAGAGACATTTGTTCAATCTCTGTGTGTCAACGCCTTGTTGAATTGGTGCTTTGTGGTTGCAATAAAGCATTGCTTCAGTTTATTGCCAGTGTATCTTTGATCTTTTCTGTTTGG